TGTAACGTAACTCCTGGCCTCAGCCTCCAGAGTACCTGGAACTATAGGTACACGCCAACACACCAGGGTAATTTTTTTTTTTTTTTTTTGTAGAGACAGGGTCTCGCTATGTTGCCCACTCTGTTCTATTTTGAAGGTACAACCAACAAGCTTTCTTGACAGATTGAAAGTGAAAATGAGAGTATGAGAGGAGTTATGGATGATATAAAGTTTTTGGCCTGAGTAACTAGAAATCCTCGCCATCAACCTAGAATGGGGAAGACCATACATTACTTACAGGTTCGAGAGCTTACTTCAGTGGCATTACGCTATCCTTTTGAACTTACGATAAAGTTTTGTAGGCATTTTGGTGGACTGCTGGCTGCTAGATAGGGCACTCATGTTTCTGATTTCTGAGATATGTAAAATACACACCCAAAGGAATCACAGAAGTCTAGTACATGTGTAATTTTCACGCATTTCAAACCAGGTGGTTTAGCCAGCCTTAAACCAGTTAATGACTGATTGAACGATTCTGACTTTTACATGAAAAAGCAGTGGTCAGAGGATGGGCTCTCAACCGCTACTGAGAGACCCCTCATCCCACAACCGCTCAGCACCCACCCACCCACCCTCGCCTGTGCGCGTCCACCGCCCCACAACGTGCGCAGACGTCGCTCCTCCGCACGGATGTCCGCGGCCCGGGCCGGGGTGGGAAGGGGCTCCCCCACGCTCCCGCCCAGGTTTGGTCGCCATCTTTCGGAGCGTCCTTTCCCGCGAGTGCTGCAGTCCCGGATCTCAGGCGTCCGTTAGCTACAGAGGCCAATTCCTAACCCGCGCGGCTCGAATCCCGGGGGTCCCATCGCCTGCCGGCCGATTCGCCCATGCCGGAGGTACGGCGGGGGCGGGGCCTGGCGGGGGGCGGGGCCAGCACTGCGGTCGCTGCAGCTGCGCAACGGCGCCCGCCCCTCCGGCCGCTCTAGGGGCGCGCGCCGCCTCTCGCTCCGCCCAACCCGCGCGCGAGCCTGGGCGGGGAGGGGGAGCCAGGAAGCTGCGAGCGCGCTGGGGAGCGCAGCTGCAGGCGTTGGGGCGGCAGGAGCCGCGGAGCCGGCGCTGAGAGGGGCTGCGGCCGGAGCGGGCGGCTGAGACAAAGGCGACGGTGAGTGCAATGCCAGCCCCAGTCGCGCGTCGTTTGCCTCCTAATTGCATGCTTTCATTTGCAGATAGGGCCAGATTTGAGTGTGTGAATTTTTGAGTGAAACCTGGAACCCAAATGAGAAGAAATCTGCAAGGAATAACTACTGACAGTGAATCTGCGGTCATCTGTATGCATAATATGGAATGTTCTTAACCCAGAAGTAGCTGAATGTGTTACTCCATTGCTGAGGAGTGGTAAGTCTGATAATCTCCACTGATAATTAAATACTTTTTTTTACTTTTTCTTTTTTTTCCCTAGACTATCTGTTATAGTCCCTGGGTCAAGACAACAATTTTTATACCTTCGTCGTGGTTCAGAAAGGAGTCTCTGTAGAACCAGAAGCAAAGAAAGGAAACAATCCAAATTTTTCTTTATTAAATCGACTGTGTAAGATACTTGACTTCCAGGAACAAAAACACGGTGAAATAATAAAATTTCATCTTGGCATCACTGGACATCATCGTATTGAGGAGCGTATTTTTGGAACTTCCCGAGTTGAGATTTGGAACCTTCATTGGTGCTCATTTACTGTGGACTGTAAGCATGAGTGAATTCTGGTTGTGTTTCAACTGCTGTATTGCAGAACAGCCTCAGCCTGTAAGTATGAAGTATGTGGACACATCAGGTGGCTTTCTCAACACATTTGTTCCCCATATTTTAGAAAAGGCGACGGCGGATTGACAGAAGTATGATTGGAGAGCCCACAAACTTTGTGCATACAGCTCATGTTGGATCAGGAGACCTGTTCAGTGGAATGAATTCAGTAAGTATGTTGGTGGGACATGCAGGTAGGGCTTTTGTTTTGTTGTATTTTTGTCTTGTTTTAGGTTAGCTCCATTCAGAACCAAATGCAGTCCAAGGGAGGTTATGGAGGTGGAATGCCTGCCAATGTCCAGATGCAGCTCGTGGATACGAAGGCGGGATAGCCCTGGTCCTTTCTCCAGTGAGTACTCAGAGCTGGGGTCTGGACCTGACGGCCAGACATGGCCAGGCCAATAATAGTAAATATATGTATATATATATAATTTTTTAATGGTGAACTTATTGGGAAAGGCAAAATTACTCAGCTAAGTGTAGTTTCTGCACTTGGAATGTAAGTTTTAGGTTCTTTTCCTTATTAAGAACTTTAAATACTTTAAAACATCTGGTTGGGGAGGATTCTGATGACAAGATGCTTCTTATGTGTCCTTTAAACAAGAGTGAAATCATTATTTTGAGTATTGAGGCCGAGCATGGTGGCTCACACCTGTAATCCCAGCACTTTGGGAGGCCTAGGTGGGCTGATCACCTGAGGCCAGGAATTGGAGACTAGCCTGGCCAACATGGTGAAACCCCATCTCTACTAAAAATACAAAAATTAGCTGGGCATGGTGGCGCATGCCTGTAATCGCAGCTACTCAGGAGGCTGAGGCACGAGAATTGCTTGAACCTGGGAGGCAGGGGTTGCAGTCAGCTGAGAATGCGCCACTGCGCTCCAGCCTGGGTGACAGAGCAAGACCCTGTCTCAAAAAAGTACTGATACTAAAGATAATCTCTTGGGTAGTAATTTTACAGTTAAGACTTCATTGTTTATAAACTTTTCAAATTAATTAAAAAGACTACTTTGAAAAAGGATAAACCCTGAAAATGTAGAAATAATTTCAAGTTTTTTTTTGTTTTATAGGGTTATTGTGAATTTCTATATTTTCTCTGTCCACTATTCTGTAATTTTTTTTTGTCCTGTGATTGCTTTTATTTTGAATTACAAAAAAGAAGTGTGATGGCACCTTGTCCACCCTGTCGTGATTATTCCAGTGAGATGTTACTGTTCTGCTCTGAAGAAGATACTGTCAGACGAATCCTGCATTTCCTTCAGCTGGCATGCATGCCTTTGGACTCATGGACAGAGTTCTTTGGATTGTCACTGAATTTTCAATGTTTAATCAGTATGGATCTGATCTTCGCATGATCTTTTTTGTGAATGCTAACACCATTTTGCAGTTTTTTTTTTCTATTTTAAACATTTTTCTTTTCACTGCCGACCCCCTGCCTTACGATTTTATTGGAAAGCAAGGACCTGCTATTATTTGTTAATTTGCCATCATTTATGTATATTTTGGAAGGTATGAGACCCACAAGCACAATGATCATTTTTATTTGTTTGTTTGTTTGAAACTTCAGCAGAATAGATATCTGCATGCTTTATGAAGTTGTTGCTTCGGTAAGAGCCCATGGGATGCCAGAAATTAACATTTCTTTGCTGCCATGGGCTGATGATGCTGCTATTAGATAAAGTTTAGCTGTGGCACCAAGTCACATCATTTTCATAGAAAAAGATTACTTGTAGCTTATTTTAGAAGTATGACCTTTTGGTCTGTTTGATTGATTGATTAGAATTGCAATAAAAGAAAAGCTTGCATTCATAAGGCATTCATTCTGTTGTAAATGTTCAATATATTTATTTTGAGAGCAAGGACCTGTGGTTGTAAACAGGTGTGGTTACAGGTGTGGTTATGTATCTGAGTGTTGCGGTCATACTCTCCTCCAGTCCAATCCTGAGCATCTTCATCTTATTAATTAGCTGTTCGTTTCTTTGTGCACTCATTCTTTTATTTTTACTTCTTTTTAATGTTATGGTATCCAGTTGTTTCCAGTAGCAGTTTCTTGAACTTCTGGCCTGTACTACTAACTGCAGACCTCCAGAGTCACTGGCCTTTCTGTGCTCTACATATTATTTTAGGGGCCACATCAGTTGCCAAGAGCAACATACATACCGACCTGGCTGAATTATTGCCAGTGAAAACAACCTGTACGAAGCCTTTGCTCAGGTTCTAAAATATGTTTGTCCTTGCACGAATTTTGTATATTTCAAATATTTCTGTAAAGGTTTCTTCTTTTCTGTTAGAGTGTGGTGTTAAGCCAGAGTCAGTGGTTTGTGTTCTCATTAAAATGTTTGTTTAAATCCTATGTCCAATTCAAGCCTATCTAACTACATTTGGTAGGATTAACATTTCATATAACAAATGGGGCTTAATTAAAAACTTTAACTTGGAATAAAGGAACAGGGATCACTTTATCTTCTGCCTTCATTTACCTTAGTCCAAGATTCTTGCAAAACAGGCAACTGAACAAACATTAGGTTTATGTAGGTAAAATGTGAAAGCATTTCTCCTCCACTTTTTAAAATTTAATTTACCCAGTACAGCGGGGCACCAGATTACTTGATCTTTGTATTTTGCAGTTTTGAGCCTTTGTGTCAATCCCAAGCACAGAGAGGATCTGCCAAGGAAAAACATTTGCATCTTCGGAGTAGACATTTTGCAGTTTGTTTAATAACAACTTCTAAAGTAAGTTGAATTCATCCATTGTCACTGATTCACCAAGTGGATGTTGCATTGTGGAATTTGCCTGAGTACTGTTGTCATTCTGCTCAGCCAGGCACGGTCAGTTTCTTGGCCAGGGACATTGCTATGTGCTGTGTGCAAGCTCTTTAGAAGAGAGATTGGATTTTCTTGGCATTATCAGCACTCATGCTATTTAGTCTACTTCTATTTTGACTGACTCTTTAAATTAGTACAATTTTTCTACTTGTCATATAACTCCTGGAACAATAGTACGGGAAGCCGTGATCCTTTTCCCTGACTCATGATTTTAGTCTTTTTCCAAATCGCTGTTTTTTTTTTTTTTTTTTTTTTTTTTGCTGCTCCAACGACCAGCATGTGTTGGAGCAGATCTCCATGGTAAGCCAAAAGTGGACTTGTCAGCCTATAACTACTCTGCAGCTGCCACTAACTCTACAGGCACAGTAACTACACTTTATACAGGAGCACATGCCAAAGTGCCTGGGAGGTGCCAATAAAATCAAGAAATAAGAAAACTACAAAAAAAGATACGGTATTAACCTTGGACATAATTTTTTTTAGGGAGGCAGCTTTCCCACTTTTATAAAGGGGGTTGTAAATCTCAAGAGGTCATTTGTTCCCCATAGCAGCATATCTCATTTTTAAATTGAAGCGAATTAAATAGGATTTTACTACTCAACATTCATTATACTGTTAATCTTTGCTGAAATATATGCTAACAAATGTTAAGCAAGGGAAACTGAAGACTTAGTCATGTGGATTGTTAGCAGTGATCTGCATTCTGTAAAAGAGGTACTTTCCCATGATGTAGGCATGAAGTGGTGCCAGTAAGCGTAGAGCGGAAATGTTGACTTTAGTTAACATTGGGTTTAGCATTTCCAGTGCAGCATTATCAGTGGGCCTTTAAAAATACTTCGTAAGTACATTAGCTTTCACTTTGTTGTTAAATTATAGCAGACTCATTATAGAGAACAAGTTTGCCTTGATTTTGTTTAAAATGACTTCTGCTAAGCACCCAGAAGATAAAATTGACATATTTTTATAATATAAGCATACTTTTTTTGTACATTGTGTTCATTCTTGAATAAAATGAGTTCTGTGTTGGCTTGTAGATACTAAAAAGAAAGTATTGATTTTGATTCAATAAATGTTTTCTTTCAATCCTGGTTGGCCTTTCCTTTAAATTTTGTTTAGTTTT